TCTTCAGCATAATTATATGCATCTATATATAATTAGCACATCCTACTCTACCACATCCGTCTCTACCACATCTCCTTAAGAACAGAAACCGTTATCTTGATCATTTCTGTGTCCCAACAACTGGTACCTAAGTGACTTATTTTACCATTAATATTATTTTGTTCATTACTATGAGGATGTGTCTCTCCTCTTATACCCTTTTGCCCTCACTGGTCTCTTTTCCTCACTCTTGTCTATAGAAAAGGGTGCTTAATATATACTGAAAAGATGAATAGATCTGAACAACCATAGACACGGGGTATTCAAGTAGAACTTGGATTTGACCCCATGCCTTCCTGGCTCCAAAGCCTGTGTCCTCTCCACTACAATACATTGCCATACAAAAAACAAAACTACTTGTTGAATTTATGGACCAAGGGTATACAGTCTTAAGGAGCAGAGGAGTTAAATGCTTTGTTTCCAATGAGACACTAAATTAACTGACTTTCTAACTGCATATGAACCTTGACGACAAGTCGGGGGTCGGGGAAGCGCCACAGCTTCACTCCCGGGGCCCTCTACTAGGGGAGGCTTTTCTCCTCCACCTGCACCAGGCGAGAAATACCCCCAGAGCAGGGATGAGAATGAGGGAAATCAAGCTCGCAAGAACATCCACAGCGCTACGCGGACGCCTGCCTCAGAGGGCGACAGGACACCAACGGGCCCCTAGCCGCGTAATGGCCGCTCCAACCGCTGTCTCACATTTTCATGGTGCCTTTAGGACCCAAGTTGGTCCGCAGCACATCCTGCAGCCCTCGGGCGGCGCATATATTGACAGCCAAAGCTGCCCGGGCCCGCGCCACCTCAGCCTTGGAGTTGACGGCCTTTATCGCAGCCATAGCCTAACCGTTCAGAGGGAGAAAAAAAAAAAGCCTTAGTCGCGATTCTGAGCAAAAACGGCAATGCGACGCCACGCTCTCTTGAGCCTCGGCCAATCATCGCCCTTACAGGAAGTGACGTTATCATGCCTCGCCCGACGGAAACCAGAATCGTTTTGGGTCTGGTCGCCAAGATGGCGTCCTCCGCCTCCGCCCGGACTCCGGCAGGGAAGCGAGTGATAAATCAGGAAGAATTGCGGCGGTTAATGAAGGAGAAGCAGCGTCTGAGCACCAGTCGGAAACGGATAGAATCTCCATTCGCGAAGTACAACCGTTTGGGGCAGCTGAGTTGTGCCCTGTGTAACACTCCGGTTAAGAGCGAGCTCCTGTGGCAGACTCACGTCCTGGGAAAGCAGCACCGAGAGAAAGTGGCCGAGCTGAAAGGCGCGAAGGAAGCCAGCCAGGGTTCGTCCGCCAGTTCAGCGCCTCATTCCGTCAAGAGGAAAGCGCCGGACGCAGACGACCAAGATGTCAAGAGAGCGAAGGCCACCTTGGTGCCTCAGGTACAGCCCTCCACATCTGCGTGGACCACCAACTTTGACAAAATAGGAAAGGAGTTCATTAGAGCGACTCCCAGTAAGCCTTCAGGACTCAGTTTACTCCCCGATTATGAAGATGAGGAGGAGGAGGAAGAGGAGGAGGAAGGAGATGGAGAAAGAAAAAGGGGGGACGCCAGCAAGCCGCTCTCCGACGCACAGGGCAAGGAGCACTCAGTTTCCTCTTCACGGGAGGTAACAAGTAGTGTGCTGCCAAACGATTTCTTTAGTACTAATCCTCCCAAGGCCCCCATAATTCCTCATTCAGGGTCAATTGAGAAAGCAGAAATACATGAAAAAGTGGTGGAAAGGAGAGAAAACACCGCGGAAGCGTTACCGGAAGGTTTTTTTGACGACCCTGAGGTAGATGCAAGAGTACGAAAGGTTGATGCTCCAAAAGATCAGATGGACAAAGAGTGGGACGAATTCCAAAAAGCCATGAGGCAGGTCAACACTATTTCCGAAGCCATAGTTGCCGAAGAGGATGAGGAGGGACGGTTGGACCGCCAGATTGGGGAGATCGATGAGCAGATAGAGTGTTACCGACGGGTGGAAAAGCTACGGAATCGCCAGGATGAAATAAAAAATAAACTTAAAGAAATCCTGACCATAAAAGAACTGCAGAAAAAGGAAGAAGAGAATGCTGACAGCGATGATGAGGGGGAACTACAGGATTTGTTGTCTCAGGATTGGAGGGTGAAAGGGGCATTGTTATAGGGTTTTAAAGACCCAAGGTTTCTAACAGCCTCTGCTGTTGTATAAAAAGTGCTGTCTCTCAGTAGTATAGCGGTTACTTCATGCCTCAAGATTTGGGTACCTGGATTGCTAAACTGGATTGTTGAGATAAAATGAGCCAGTGAGCTACAGCACTTTGGAAAATTTGTGTAACATGTTTTTGAGGTAAAGTTGTTTTTGAAATTTCTGAAGTGTTATATACCAAAATGCCAACATTTCCACGACAGACTTAACTGTATAATTTCGTTGTAAAATCTGTAAGTTGTAAATATTGTACATAGTTAAATCTGTATTCTGTTTTGAATTTTTTTAATTAATAGAAAGACCAACCGGCAAACTTTCAGATGAATGCTTACTGTGGTATTTGGAATGTATGTATCTTCTGAACCCTACATCAAGTTGAAAAGGTTTGTTTTCTTGTTTCTTTGGTTTTTGTATGGTTTTTTAGAACACTTCATAAACACATAAGTCATTGTAGGTTAATCAGTTCTCTTAGTGTGCTTTATTTTAAAAACATAAGAAAACTATATGCCAAACATGACCAAACCAATGATGGTCAGATGTGGTTGCACATGAGAGTCACCTATGAAGCATTAAAATAATTAAAGTGTCTGAGGCCTTCCCCTTCAATAAATCTGGGATTGGGCCCAGGCAACTGTGTTTTTTAAGCACCCAGGTTATTCTAATATATGCCAGGGTTAGAGAGTAACTGCCCTAAATCCAGAACCCATTTATGTTTTTCAGGTTTTTTCTTTTTCTTTAAATAACACATTCCATAAATTTGCTGTTTCTTGAATGAAGGAAAAAATATTATCTTTTATTTATTTCATCCAGCCTTAAATTTTGTTATTTGGTGGTAAATTAGGGTTCCTTGTTTGCAGGTCCTATCTATTGTAGAAAGAATATTTAAGTTGTCTTTCCAGCAGTAACAATTGGCTCTTGCTGGTCATTGATAGTTTAAATCACTCCTTCCTTTAGAGATTGAGGTACTCAAATAGGAAAAGGGAATTAGCAGTGTTCTGGAGTTGAAATGCATACAGCATATTCAAATAAAAGTGAGCAATAATAATAATAGCTAAGACCTATATATTTCTTAGTATGGGCCA